AATGGAATTTCCAGGCTGTGGCTACATATTCCAGGCTATATATATATATATATATATACATATATACACACACACACACACACACTGTATATAGGTGTGTGTGTTCTGTGTGTGTATACATATATTCTACTTTATTAGATAATGGCACATTGTTTTCCAACTTGATTAACCAATTTACTTTTTCACTAGCAGTGTATAAGAGGTTTTGTGGCTCTATAAGTCGACCAATATCTGTTATTGTTACACTTAAAATTTTTGCCTATCTTGTGGTATGTAATGTATTGATTGCACTGTGACGTTTAATTTAACAAAAGTTCATCTAGTGCTTGCTATGTACCAACCACTTCTAGGTACTTTTTCCAAATATTGGTACTTTGTAATAATTCTCTATGGTAGGTGCTATTATCTCCATTCTACAGATACACACTGAGGCAGAGAATTTAAGCAAGTGGCCGGACGTCACACAGCCAGTACGTGGCAAAGCAGGGATTAAGCACTCCTGCAGTCTGCTCTTAGAATTCGCGCTCCTTGCCCAGCTGCTTCCCCCAAATATTTATTATTACTTATGAGAAAACTCCGCAAATTGCAAAGCGCTCTACCACCAACGATTAGCACCCTAGGGCAAAATGAGCCCTTTACCACTCCCTAGATGCTCCCCAGCGCTAAGTTCCCAGCGGAGGTTGCAGTGAGCGCAGATCGCGCCACTGCACTCCAGCCTGGGTGACAGGGCGAGACTCTTGTCTCAAAAAAAAAAAAAAAAAAACAACAAAAAAAGCCAGTGATTGGAGCGTAATTACCCTCGCCAACCGCCTGTAACCACGGCGGCCGCCACGCCCCGTTTCCTGGTCTCGCCCCTCTCCGCCCACGACTCTGGCCCCGCCCCTCGTCCCAGGCTGCAACGGAGGCAGAGCCAACGCCTCGCGGGCTTCCACGTACGCACTCCAACGCGTGTTCCCGGAGAAGAACGCATCCGGGTCACGGGAGCCGGTGTCTCAGGCTCCGCCCCTTCACCCCCCGAAAGGCTAATCCCCACTTCCGACCCTCTCAGGCCTTTTCCGCTTCTCTTTTACCTCCCCAGGTCCGCCCGTCTGCGCCCCTCACAGGAAGCCGGAGGGTCGCTCTGATCCCGAATCTCCCACAGGCGTGAACCTGCTCTGCTGTGTATCTTTGCGGGGTGGCCTGCGCTGAGGCCTGCCGCGCGCGGTGAGTCCGCGCAGACCTGACCCTGCGTCTCGCAGCTCGGTTGAGGCCGCCGCCGCCTTCTCGGGATGCCGCGGCCGGGGTCCGCGCAGCGCTGGGCGGCCGTCGCGGGCCGTTGGGGGTGCAGGCTGCTCGCACTGCTGCTACTGGTGCCTGGACCCGGCGGCGCCTCTGAGATCACCTTCGAGCTTCCTGACAACGCCAAGCAGTGCTTCTACGAGGACATCGCTCAGGGCACCAAGTGCACCCTGGAGTTCCAGGTATCAGGGGCCTAGCAGTCCCTGGGCCCCAACACAGTGATTTTTCTTTTTTAATCTCTTACAGGTGATTACTGGTGGTCACTATGATGTAGATTGTCGATTAGAAGATCCTGATGGTAAAGTGTTATACAAAGAGATGAAGAAACAGTATGATAGTTTTACCTTCACAGCCTCCAAAAATGGGACATACAAATTTTGCTTCAGCAATGAATTTTCTACTTTCACACATAAAACTGTATATTTTGATTTTCAAGTTGGAGAAGACCCACCTTTGTTTCCTAGTGAGAACCGAGTCAGTGCTCTTACCCAGGTAAATAAAAAAATCAGCAATATAATGTTGGTCACACATACTGACTGAAAATATTTCTCTGCAGATGGAATCTGCCTGTGTTTCAATTCACGAAGCTCTGAAGTCTGTCATCGATTATCAGACTCATTTCCGTTTAAGAGAAGCTCAAGGCCGAAGCCGAGCAGAGGATCTAAATACAAGAGTGGCCTATTGGTCAGTAGGAGAAGCCCTCATTCTTCTGGTGGATAATATTCTTCTGTTTTGTTACTTCTTTTAGATTGAAAAGAAATGCTGAGAAATACATAAAGTTTTCCTCTTCTGCCTTGGATATTTATAATGGGTATCGGGAAGTCTAAAATAAATTCCTGCCCTCTTTCTCTCTCTTGGGGTAAAAGGCACAGTGTGGATACAAGTCCAGGATATCATGAGTCAGATTCCAAGAAGTCTGAAGATCTATCCTTGTGTAATGTTGCTGAGCACAGCAATACAACAGAGGGGCCAACAGGAAAGCAGGAGGGAGCTCAGAGCGTGGAAGAGATGTTTGAAGAAGAAGCTGAAGAAGAGGTGTTCCTCAAATTTGTGATATTGCATGCAGAAGATGACACAGATGAAGCCCTCAGAGTCCAGAATCTGCTACAAGATGACTTTGGTATCAAACCCGGAATAATCTTTGCTGAGATGCCATGTGGCAGACAGCATTTACAGAATTTAGATGATGCTGTAAATGGGTCTGCATGGACAATCTTATTACTGACTGAAAACTTTTTAAGAGATACTTGGTGTAATTTCCAGTTCTATACGTCCCTAATGAACTCCGTTAACAGGCAGCATAAATACAACTCTGTTATACCCATGCGGCCCCTGAACAATCCCCTTCCCCGAGAAAGGACTCCCTTTGCCCTCCAAACCATCAATGCCTTAGAGGAAGAAAGTCGTGGATTTCCTACACAAGTAGAAAGAATTTTTCAGGAGTCTGTGTATAAGACACAACAAACTATATGGAAAGAGACAAGAAATATGGTACAAAGACAATTTATTGCCTGAGATGAAACATATAACATGTGGCTGGCTCTTGTTTTGTAAACCAAATGATTAATCTTCACTTGAGAAAGCAGTTTCTAGGAAATGTTTAAATAAAAGAGAGTCTTCACCTTAAAGAAACCTATGGAGCACAAGAAAGATAAATTTCTGCAGGACAGCCTATAAAATTGTGGTACTTTTTGATGTTTCAGTAAACTTGACATTGTCAGAGTTTCAAGGACTTTTCTTTCACAATTTTCCTAGTTCATGGATATGAAAAAGGAATTCTCAATCCATATTCCTTGTATTGAACCTTGAACAAAAACTTGTATGACAGACATTTTTAAAAATGTGACAACACTTTTATTCTCTGAATTTTGATCTCAAAGGACACAGAAAAAAAATGGCCCCAGGAGATCTGATCACACTTCCTCCTGAGGCACCTCTCATGGATGTTGCAATAAGCATTCGGGTACTATCACCCAGAAATATGAATTGCCAGAATAGAACATTTAGCATGTTAAGCGTTGATGCATATAAAATCAGAAATAGATGTGAGAATGGTGGAACTTTTTAAAAGAACCCAGTCAAATGTATTTTCTGCTGAAATCTGCATATTTGGAGGCATTTCCCACCACCGATTCACAGCCCATTTGATAGTGTGGTAGTTAGGGACTTCGTGGAGTGGTGTTCAGACGTCCCCTGGGGCTTAAATCTCTTCATATTAGTCATCATTTGTAACTATGGCTTTATTTGCAGAGCTTCTAAAAGGCGTATAACTGTGTGAGTGGCCAGATATTCACTTTTTAAATCAAAAACCTCTCTTATGGAAGCTTTAAAAGTTTCCGTCACACACAATTCTCTTCTCAGGAAGTATTTCTCATTTAGGTCTTCAAAGTAGCCTGACTGTGTGCATGTGTGTGTGTGATAGGTTATTTATAAAGACTTTGGATAGAAGGAGATGTATTTTATTACCTCCTATTCTAGAGCCCCATGCTCCTAACAAGCCAGAGAGGCCCCAAACAGGATTGTTTCTTTCCTCCACAGCCCTTCTGCCCATCTGAGATTGAGGGAGCATCGTCCACTTGAGATCAGGGATGGGGTGGAGAATGGGTCATGTCATGTAATGAGAAAAGCCCTCTTCGGGATCATGAGACTTGGTTCTAGTCCAATTTCTGCCACTGAGGATGAATGTAACTGTGGGCAAACTATTTACCCTCCTTTATCTGTGAAATGAAAGGGTTGAATTGATGGATCTCTAAAGGCTTTTGTCCTCTATGAGGATGTGAAAAACTAGGGACCACAAAAGGGAACAAGCAAAAAAGTTTGGATTCGATAAAGTGATATGTAATAGTTGCAGAAGGCTTTATATATGCTTATAATGAAAAGATATTTTTTGTATATTGACAGCATAATTTATTTTTAATGCTGTCATTACACTTAAAGTCACAGGAAAAAAATATACATGCTTACTCAGGCTTTCTTAAAAATAAATTTTTATAGAGATCCTTGAGTAAAGACATTTTGCTTAATTTCTTTTTTCTTATTCCCCACTTGTATATCCCCTACCAGTACCGGGATCTGCACACATCTTTTTGCAGTTACCTCTTCATAGCCATGAACCAAAACGTTCTATGAGGAGCATGCAAGTAAGTCAAGCCTCCTATTCTGTTAGTACTTATTAGAGGAGGAGATGGTTTTCATTGCATAGTGACATTTTCTTAGCCTTAACGTTCTGATAGTAGCTTACTACTCACTTCTCTTTTTCAGTTTTCATAATAAGTATTCATTTTTTTGCCATAATGCTTCCTGTAAAGCCAATTTTATATACTAATAAAACATGAACTGCCCACTCTTCATGCCTGCCAAACTTGGGGCAATTGATGCTAAATGGTATTTTTAAAATAAATGTTTTTATTCTTTACTCTTGACTAAACTTGTTTATTTTCAACTCCAATGAAGATTGTGGAAGAGTGTTTTGAAATGAAGCATCGATTTGTACTTCATAGAGCACCAGACACAATGTCTCACCCAATTTGGAGTTCCATATTTTTTTTATGATAAAGAAAAATGTTGGCCGGGCGCGGTGGCTCACGCCTGTAATCCCAG